TAACATGATACCATAGACATAGTCAAGCCCCAAACTTAATCCTGACAGTTATAGGTTCTTGGAAAGCCCCCATACATATCTCACTTTAACTTGAATAGAATGTTCAAGAGGGTGGAAACAGGTAGGTTACCCTCTCTCTTTAAAAAAGGGGGTGAGAGGGTGATGTGTTTTCCACGATTGAACTTCCAGAACTCTAGATTTCTGGAATTTATCTTCCAAAAGACTTGGTATAATCTGGTAAATATTGAAAGAGGAGTGGGGAATAAGGCCCGGATTAAGATAAATTCTTCCTGTCCCTAGTGTTGTCAACAATCAATGAGGAGATGAATTGCTCCTGGAGTACAGGAAGCTTGACTTCTAAAATATTGTTAAACAAGCAATCAGAAAACATTTACTGTATTCTTTCACAAATCTTTGGCACACACCCAAGAGCTCCCTCAAACTGCGTGCATCCCAGGAATGAGTGAGAGCAAGGCCTAGATGTCTTCAGATCATCCATCACAGCTCCCTCCCGCCTCCATTCCAGGTCCAGCGGAGCGGCCTCGGGCAATCACACCCTTCCCTGACCTCCCCCTCCCCAGGGCCGCCAGCCTCACCAGCTGTTCCCGGCTGCTGGAGCTCCGATCGGTTGGCGCCCGGCGGCCCCGAACATTAACGACACCCGGGAGCCTGGCCTCGAAGCTCAGGCCCGTGAACAGACTCCAACTACAACAGCACCGGCGACTTCCAAAGAGCAGTTCAGCATTTTGAGATGAGCTTCCGGAAGCCGACAGGCGGCGGAAACCGGATGCCCGGAGCAACCATTAGTTCTCCGCGTTTACTGCTTTCCCCTTCCTATAATCCCCTCTTCCTACTCGCAGTAGAGACAGAGACAAATAAATTAAACTTTTGTGCTACACAGAAATTTCTTAATTCTCTTTTTAGTGCTCTTAAAGTCAAAGCAGCATGAGAGAAAAGAGGAGTGAACAAAAAGTCGAACCCCGGGAGTGAGCTATGGTTTAGCCCAGTTACCATGGAGACCGGTAGTAACACCAGTTGTAAACCCAAGGCCAAGAGACCATGGCCACGTTAGCCCGGCTGCAAGCTAGGTCGTCGACTGTAGGAAATCAGTACTACTTTAGGAACAGGTAAGTCAGGAAGAGAAGGATCGCGTAAAGGGTAATGAAGTGCTTTTTAAACATTTTGTTTTAGTGTTGTAGATCCATTTAGAAAAAAGGAGAATGATGCAGCAGTTAAAATCCAAAGCTGGTTTCGAGGATGTCAAGTTCGGGCATATATCAGGTATATTGCTTTTGTCATGGAAACCTCAGATAGGATACTAATAAGCATATTTTTTTTATCCTAGGCATTTAAACAGGATTGTAACAATTATTCAAAAATGGTGGAGAAGTTTCTTAGGCAGAAAGCAATATCAACTAACTGTGCAGGTAAATATAAAATGTACATATGTTAGCATTTGAATGCATGCCATCTTTTTTTCTTGATTCACAGGTAGCATATTATACTATGATGATGAATCTCTACAATGCAATGGCTGTCAGGGTAAATATTTCTTCACTTGTTAAACAAATGAAGGCATATTTTATCTCTTTATTTACTTTAATAGATTCAGAGACGATGGCGAGGCTATAGGGTTCGGAAGTACCTCTTTAATTATTATTATTTGAAAGAGTACCTGAAAGTCGTTTCAGAGACCAATGATGCAATTAGGTAAGTAGTGCAATCATCCATTCACTAGGGAAATCATAAATAACTGCAGATGGTTTTGATGCAGGAAGGCACTGGAGGAGTTTGCAGAAATGAAAGAAAGAGAAGAGAAGAAGGCTAACCTCGAAAGGGAAGAGAAGAAAAGAGATTACCAAGCCCGAAAGATGCATTACCTCCTCAGCACAAAGCAGGTTGGTTTACCTGTCCCTGACAGCTCCTGTAAGAAAAAATCAAAATTGCTTTCTTCTTCTTTAGATTCCAGGAATATACAATTCACCCTTCAGAAAAGAGCCTGATCCATGGGAGCTGCAATTACAGAAGGCAAAGCCTTTAACACACCGAAGACCTAAAGTTAAGCAGAAGGACTCCACCAGCCTTACTGATTGGCTAGCTTGTACAAGCGCCCGTTCTTTTCCTCGGTCTGAAATTCTACCACCTATTAATAGAAAGCAATGTCAGGTACTAGTTTGCTGTATAAGAATTCTGTCATTTATAAAATATGTTCCTCATCCTGTCTTGTCAGGGGCCCTTCCGAGATATCACCGAAGTATTAGAACAACGCTACAGGCCTTTGGAGCCAACGTTGCGGGTGGCAGAACCAATCGATGAGTTAAAGTTGGCCAGAGAGGAGCTCAGAAGAGAGGAATGGCTGCAAAATGTAAATGACAATATGTGAGTTCTTAGCTTAACAAAAATAGCTGTGAAGTTAAGAATAGCTCTTAAATATTTCTTTCAGGTTTTTGCCATTTTCTTCATACCATAAAAATGAAAAGTACATCCCATCAATGCATTTATCAAGCAAGTATGGTCCTATTTCTTACAAAGAACAATTCCGAAGTGAAAATCCTAAGAAATGGATCTGTGACAAGGTGAGTTAACAAAACATTTTAAAAAGTTATTCTCTGTGGTAATCTTTGAACTTTTTCCTCCTAGGATTTCCAGACTGTATTACCATCATTTGAGCTCTTCTCAAAGTATGGAAAATTATATTCAAAAGCTGGACAGATTGTATAAAGGTATGACTTTTTGCTAAGAAGTAATTCAAAAATTTTTTTTTTCATTTTACTGTTTTGTTTTTAGAAAACAGAAGATGAAATGTAAAACTGAGATTAAGGTGTGAAGTGAGTGTGAATAGAAGACCCCACACTGCCTGGAGTCCTGGATTCTTCCACGTCTGATGAGTGACCTTGGATCTCTTAATCTCTCTAGTTTTCTCTCTCTTAGGCGTCAGAAGAAGAAACTGAAGCCATCTGCATTTTAAAACTTAACAGTTCTGAAAGGAAAACACAGATGAAGATCCTGTAGGAAATATACTTGCTATGATTCAATAAACTATAAAATTTTGTAGCTCTAGTCATGAATTAATTATTGTGTGTATGTATTTGAAATCTCTTAGACATATCTTTTCAAACAAATACTTAAACTTGAGTCTGTTACCTCTGAGAATGTCTGTCACAATCACAGCCCCTGGTGACCAACAGTGCCATAAATGGTTCCCCTGAAATACCCATATTCTGACCCCATCACCCGGGTCACAAATGATGACACCAGTGCTGGGTACCCAAATTAAGGGCGACTAACATGTAAGTAGGATGATGAATGGTTTGAAGTGTAAATTGTGTGAAATAGTTCAGCATGAAAGCTCTGCCCTGAGAAATAATGACTGATTATACCAGTTAGAAACCCTTCAGACTGTTGAACTTGAGACACACAGACACAACAGACACAGACTAGTGGGTGTGGGAGCAGAAGCATAGGCACTCTCAAATAGAGAAGACATTTGCAAGTCTCTGCTGCCAAGGGAGCAAAGAGATAATCTCGATGCCAGGGCTGTGTCAGATCCTGCATGGCTCTGAACTACAGTTGGTTTCCAAAAAGCTGGGCTTTTGTGAGGTTTCTGTTTTTTATGCGATGCTTAGATTTTCCTGGAATCCTTGGAAGTTAACTCAACATTTGAGGTTCCTATATCCTTTAATCCCATCCCATGTGTATCTTTACAATAAAACTTCCTGCTAGAGGTATCCTGAGGGAATCTTTGTTTCTTGCATCTGAAGAGAATAACACTAAACTTATTGCATATGATTTGGGGGTTGGATCCAATGATAGCACAGAGGGACAGGAAATGTGATTTATTGACCATAAAAGCTTTAATTTAAAATTGCTGGCCAGCGAAATCCAGACTCTGGGAAATGTTATAGGCCAAATGATCTGTTTCTTCAACAAATAAATTACAAAACTGAGGGGAAAAAAAGGAACCTATTAAAAAGACATTATCTATCAATCACTGTGTGTGTACAGTTTTGAGCTCCTGATTTAAATAAACAAATTGTAAAATAAAAGATCTTTTGAAACAATTGGAAGTTTGAACACTGATTGGATATTGGTGGTATAAAAGAATTATTGGTTTTTTTTAGGTGTCATGGTATTGTTTTGGTTTACAAAGTTATAGATATAAATGTTGAAATATTTACAGATGCAGTGATATGTTGGCTGGGATTTAATTTGAAAGTCAAAGAAGTGAGTTAAAATACATATACTCCTCCTCTTATAATCGGTTATGTGCCAATAAATCCATTGTAAATTGAAAATATCCTAAGTTGAAAATATTGTAAGTTAAAAATGCATTTAATACAGCTAACTTACCAGACAGCTTAGCTTAGCCTCACCTACCTTAAATATGCTCAGAACACATACGTTAGCCTATAGTTGGGCAAAATCATCTAACACAAAGCCTATTTTATAATATTGAACAGCCCATGTAATTTATTGAATATTGTACTAAAAGTGAAAAACTGAATAGTTGTATGCATACTCAAAGTATGGTTTCTACTGAATGCATTGTAAACCAGAAAGTATCTGAGACAATGTTTTTTTTTTTTTTTTTTTTTTTTTTAATTTCTGAGACAGAGTCTCATTCTGTCACCCAGGTTGGAGTGCAGTGGCATGAACTCAGCTCACTGCAACCTTCACCTCCCAGGCTCAAGCAGTCCTCCCATCTCAGCCTCCCAAGTAGCTGGGACCACAGGCATGGGCCAACAAGCCTGGCTAAATATTTTGTACTTTTGGTAGACACGGGTTTTTACCATGTTGTGCAGGCTGGTCTTGAACGCCTGAGCTCAAGTGATCTGCCTGCCTCGGCCTCCCAAAGTACTGGGATTACAGGCATGAGTCACTGAACCCAGCCCTGAGACATGTCTCAATTAGTTTAGAAGTTTATTTGGCCAAGGTTAAGGACATGCCCTTGACACTGCACCTGTCAGTACAGGTCCTGACAACATGTGTCCAAGGTGGTCAAGCTATACAACTTGGTTTTATACATTTTAAGGAGACATAAGACATCAATAAATACATGGAAGATGTACATTGGTTCAGTCTGGAAAGGCAGGATGCCTCAAACTTGAAACAAGAGAATGGGGGGTGGGAGGATGTGGGAGATGCTTCCAGGTCATAGTTGGAGTCAAAGACTTTCCAATTGGCAATTGGTTCAAAGAATTTATCTAAAGACCTGGAATCCATAGAAGGCTTTACCTGGATTAAAATAAGGGGACCAAGGTTCTCATGCAGATGAAGCCTCCAGGTGGCAGACTTCAGAGAGCATAGATTGTAAATGTTTCTTATCTGACTTAAAAAGGTGTCAGACTCTTAGTAAATTATCTCCTGGATCAGTGAAAAGATGTGAAAAAAGGTTCTCTACAGAATGTAGATTTTCCCCATAAGAGATAGCTTCGCAGGGCCATTGCAAAATATGTCAAAAATATATATTTTAGGGTAAAATGCCTCAATTTATTTCAAGGCCTGATATTTGTCATGTGATGCTATACTACAGTCAGGCTGAAACTTGGCATCTTATTGCTATGAAAAATCTTAAGATCTCTATTTTAATGTTAATGCTGGTCACTGGTGCCTGAATTCCAAAGGGAGGAGGGTATAATGAAGCATGTCCAATTCCCCATGCCCCACCCCCACCCCCACATCCTATAATGGCCTGAACTAGTTTTTCAGGTTAACTTTGGAATACCCTTGGCCAAGAAGAGGGGTCCATGCAGATGTTTGGAGGGGGGGGTCTTAAAGCTTTATTTTTAGATTACAGCATATTGCTTTTGCACTATCATAAAGTAAAAACATCATAAGTCAAGCCACCATAAATAGCGGACCATCTGTATATCTGAAAGAAGATGAACCAAGACTTGGTTATTGTTAAAGCTGATGATTGGCTGTATGAAGATTTACTATACAATTTTGTGTACTTTTGTAAGTTCTTGGTTGTTTCTAAACTTATAACAAAATAAATAATTGGCCATCTTCATTGGATTGTGAAGCCATTTCCTCCCACATGTTCGTAAAAATGGTAGCCATGGCCCCTGACTGAACCCAGGTATGAATGGCCTTCATTGATTTTGTAGACCCTGACCTTCTCTGTTCTTCCAGAGAAGGTGGTACTCAGATAAAAACTTTGAAGCATTTTATTGTTCAGAATATGACTTTGATCTTCTCATAAGACTCAAGTTTTTGAATGCTTAAGGCTCTTTATCGCTAGTGTATGTAAGTAATATCATTGTCCTTAACCACCATCTGCCTCTCCCCCCAGACACACATAAGTTTATGATAACTACAGAGGTGTCCAGATGAGTAAAAACTGCCTTTGCATTAAGGTGAGAGAAGACCGAGATGAAATCTTATTAGAAAATATAACTGGGGAAAGCAGTTTGTCTGTTTCTCCTGGAAAACTACTAGACTACATCAACTTATATACTACTTCTTTTCTATATTCTCAATATGAGCCACTTAAGAAAATTAATGAGACTTTATGTTTGACCAAAGCTGGTAATTCCTTGATCTTATTCTCCAAACTTGATTCTGAATGACTACTGACCACTAAAAACACTAAGAGTACCACTGTGGATGTTTAAAAACATACACCCTAAGAGCCTTCAGAATTAGACGCTTCAATTCTTCTGAAATCAAAAGTCACACCAGCTTTGCTGTAGTTAATCAGGTAATACCTTTCTTCTCCACTACTCTCTAATTTCCTTGAGGGCAAATATTGTCTTTCTTGATAAATGCCCTGGACCCAACATCTAACAGAATACCTGGCATAAAGTGAAATCCATCGAATGTGCTAATGATAAATAAAGAAGTTCAAAAAAATCTTTTAATAGAAGCTATAAAATAGCAGATAAGCTAAGTCATTCTCATAAAACACCATTTGTCATTTGAATGCGTGCATTGTGGCCTGTTACTTTTAACTAGTCTCACTAATTTATAGTTATATATGATGTAGATCTAGATTGTGATGTACACTAAGTGGGTTGATCCTGAGATCAAGCTATGATTGCTGCTTGCGTAAAGTGTTCCTTTTGGGAAATAAATAATCTTTCATATCTGTAAACTTTGGTATAATTGGTTATTTATGCAATGTATTGTTGTGGTTGTCAACTCAAGATTGTATTCTCATCTGGGGACATTATGAATCTTGTTATTTTATCCCCTTTTTTGCTCTGTTTTTTCACATTTATGGCCTACCTGTTACAGCTGCACGGTATCCATTTTCTGTGCTAAATTCATCTTTAATTTATTATTTTTTTTCAACCTCAGCTTTTAACTTTGCCCTGATTTTCTCTTCCATTTTATTTTCACTTCCATTTTAAGCTGGCTCAAAGCCTTTTAGGAACAATAAGTTACTGAATTATATGAACCTATTTGAGGTAATGATGATGCCTGGGAAGGAGCAGTATTGCTGGATCAGAATTCACTTTTTCCAAGTTACAGATTTTAATAAACCACTGTGCAAAGCATTAGGATAAATTTTTATTGAAAATTGAGTGAATGACTGAACAAATCGCTGGGTAATGCTGTTTAGGTTGTTCTATTTTCCACGGATTAAATTAAATTCTATGTATCTACCGTCTCTGAGCTTATTTAAAACCACAA